GTCATGCCAAGCAGAAAGCCCCATAAGGATCTGCACAGTCCCTGTTTCTGCCCCTGCCTCCCACTGCCCTCAACACCTGAAACACATCACCTATGCCTCTAAAGCTTGCTGTCCATCAACAGCAAAATCCCTTATATCTTTGATCTCTTCTCTAAATGCAGCTTTCAACATGGAAAAGGGTCCTGAGGCACCTGAAGAGAGAGGAAGCTGTGGGACAGGTCCAGCCAGAGCCCAGGCCAGAGGGGCAGAAGCTGGAGTCCTGGAGCACAGACGCAGGTTGTCAGGTGCACAGAGTTGGAGGGTCCCCTGCTGGTCATGGTTGGCCATGGGGGCACCCAGGAGGGATCAGCGAGCTGGCTACACCTAAAAATCAGTCCAAAGTCCGAGGTCCAAAGAGATAAATAAAAACATTGACAAATAAGTCAAACGGTCCAGCAACAAATGGGGACCCAAGGATCAGGCACATTGTTTTTTTTTTTTTTTGGAGTATTAGCATACACTGTGACAGGAAAGAGTGTGAGCTCAATCATGTGGCCTTGGACTGGGAGAGGGCATTTCCTTCTCAGAGGCAACTAAGCCCTACCTTTGCCTCAGTCTGGGCTCTGTAATCCTGCTTTGTGCTCATCTCCCCAAGACTGATCACCTGGGGGAAGCTGGGGTGGTTCAACCCTGCCTGCCCTTCCCCAACATACAGATGGTGGCAGGTAACATGGTGAAATCAAACAGATCTGGTTTTTCATCCGCCTATCCACCCAGGTGACCTTGGACAATTTATTTAGCCTCTAGGCCTCAGTAGTCCCAGGGAAGTAATAATCGCTATTCACTATTTTAAGGATTATATAAGATAGGGCATGTAAGGTAGCTGACACACATTCGCCCATTTCTTCACGTGAATTCAGATTCTACTGAATTCAGCTCTGCACCAAGTCCCATCCTCTGCTGCCCTCTGTTTCAGCAAACACTGAGGCCTGTTGTTTCTCCTCCTCTACCGGCTCTGATGCGGTCAAGGTCCAGAGAGCTGAGTAGTTGGCAAGCGGACCACCAGCAACAGACAACATCTTCATTCGGCTCTCCCTGAAGCTGTACTGCCTCGCTGAGAGGATGAAGGTCTCCGAGGCTGCCCTGTCTCTCCTTGTCCTCATCCTTATCATTACTTCGGCTTCTCGCAGCCAGCCAAGTGAGTCCACTTGTCTCTGTAGGGCAGGAACGCCCTGGCTCAGCTTGCAATGTGATTCCTTCAGAAGTTCCTGAGTGGGTGAACACCCCATCCACCTGCTGCCTGAAGTATTATGAGAAAGTGTTGCCAAGGAGACTAGTGGTGGGATACAGAAAGGCCCTCAACTGTCACCTGCCAGCAATCATGTAAGCACGTCCTTTTAGATATTTCTGTGGAGCAGCCCATGACGGTCTAATTCTGCCTCTGCAGCTTCGTCACCAAGAGGAACCGAGAAGTCTGCACCAACCCCAATGACGACTGGGTCCAAGAGTACATCAAGGATCCCAACCTACCTTTGCTGCCTACCAGGAACTTGTCCACGGTTAAAATTATTACAGCAAAGAATGGTCAACCCCAGCTCCTCAACTCCCAGTGATGACCAGGCTTTAGTGGAAGCCCTTGTTTACAGAAGAGAGGGGTAAACCTATGAAAACAGGGGAAGCCTTATTAGGCTGAAACTAGCCAGTCACATTGAGAGAAGCAGAACAATGATCAAAATAAAGGAGAAGTATTTCGAATATTTTCTCAATCTTAGGAGGAAATACCAAAGTTAAGGGACGTGGGCAGAGGTACGCTCTTTTATTTTTATATTTATATTTTTATTTTTTTGAGATAGGGTCTTACTCTGTCACCCAGGCTGGAGTGCAGTGGTGTGATCTTGGCTCACTTGATCTTGGCTCACTGTAACCTCCACCTCCCAGGCTCAAGTGATCCTCCCACCCCAGCCTCCCGAGTAGCTGGGACTACAGGCTTGCGCCACCACACCTGGCTAATTTTTGTATTTTTGGTAGAGACGGGATTCTACCATGTTGCCCAGGCTGGTCTCAAACTCGTGTGCCCAAGCAATCCACCTGCCTCAGCCTTCCAAAAGTGCTGGGATTACAGGCGTGAGCCACCACATCCGGCCAGTGCACTCTTAATACACAGAAAAATATATTTCACATCCTTCTCCTGCTCTCTTTCAATTCCTCACTTCACACCAGTACACAAGCCATTCTAAATACTTAGCCAGTTTCCAGCCTTCCAGATGATCTTTGCCCTCTGGGTCTTGACCCATTAAGAGCCCCATAGAACTCTTGATTTTTCCTGTCCATCTTTATGGATTTTTCTGGATCTATATTTTCTTCAATTATTCTTTCATTTTATAATGCAACTTTTTCATAGGAAGTCCGGATGGGAATATTCACATTAATCATTTTTGCAGAGACTTTGCTAGATCCTCTCATATTTTGTCTTCCTCAGGGTGGCAGGGGTACAGAGAGTGCCTGATTGGAAAAAAAAAAAAAAGAGAGAGAGAGAGAAGAAGAAGAAGAAGAGACACAAATCTCTACCTCCCATGTTAAGCTTTGCAGGACAGGGAAAGAAAGGGTATGAGACACGGCTAGGGGTAAACTCTTAGTCCAAAACCCAAACATGCAATAAATAAAACTCCCTTATTTGACAGCTTGATTCCTAACCTCCTGCTTTTTTTTCTG